GGTCATACATTCAATAAAACAAATATTTACCAAGCATTTATTGAGTGGAAGATAAAAAGCACAAAGCATAATTATAAAACATTCTCCCCTGCCACCATAAAAATTTTTTTTAAAGCCTTACAGAATACAGCATAACATAACCAAAGCAAAAATAGTGAGGACTAAAGAGGGGAGGAAGGGGAAATATCAGCATGAATTAAATATGACCCAGAAGAGCCTTGATGGTCAGACACGTAAAGACAAATTGGGTAGGGTTAGGGGGTGGCTGTCAGGGGCACATTCTACAGGGGAAAAACAGCTGATACAGAAGCCTGAAAGAAAAAGCGGGCAGAGCACCTGGACAGGACTCTTACCTGCTGCATCCAGGGTACAATGCGCCTTTCCAGAACACAGCAGCGACCCGGGATAGAGGGATCGCTCAAACAGCACCAGAGGCTGCATTCCAACTTTTCCTCCATCAACGAGTCCGTTTTCATTGTTAGTTTCTCCTTAAACACGATTGGCTGAACATGCGGGAACAAGGAAAACCTGACTGAAGAACGAGGCATTTAAGCTTAAGGGCCTTGGATCTGGGCGCGGTGGCTCAGGCCTGTAATCCCAGAACTCTGGGAGGCAGAGATGGGTCATTTGAGGTCAGGAGTTCGAGACCAGCCTGGCCAACATGATGAAACCCCGTCTCTACTAAACAACACAAAAGTTAGCCAGGCGTGGTGGCGGGCTCCCGTAATCCCAGCTACTCGGGAGGCTGAGGCAGGAGAATCGCTTGAACCCACAGACTGTCAAGAGATGGAGGCTGCAGTATGCCGAGATCGCTCCACTGCACTCCAGCCTGGGCGACAGAGTGAGACTCCATCTCAAGAAGCGCCTGCCACCATGCCCGGCTAATTTTTGTATTTTTAGTAGAGACAGGGTTTTACCATGTTGGCCAGGCTGGTCTAGAACTCCTGACCTCAGGAGATCCAGCTGCCTCAGTCTCCCATAGTGCTGGGATTACAGGAATGAGCACTGCGCCCGGCCAAAAAACCGAAAATCTTAAAGGCCTTTCCCCTTCCCTCACTGGGCTCAAACAACAGCGGGAGCCGCCCTGCCACTCCCCGTCGCGGTCCAGGGGAGCAGGCTAGCTGACTGAGGGCGATCATGGGCCCCAAAAGGTCTGCGGGCGACGCGGGCTCCCACCTCAGGGCGCAGCGACTGGGGCGAGAGGTGCCGGCAGCCCCCAAGCCAGCCCCGCGGCAAGGAGCCAGAGAGACGCGCCCTCCCCCTCCTCCCACGCAAGCCTCACACAGCGGGGCGGGCCAGACGCGGGAGAAAGGGGCGCGCTCGCCCCGCCTGGGGAACCGGGGCCTCTCCCGGGCAGGCTCGCCTTTGTCCCGGGACTCTGGGCGCCTCCTCTCCGCCCTCGCCCTGCCCCGTGAGGCCGCCACTGGGCGCCTCACCGTGATGTTGCAGTGGAGCGTGAGCTGCGGCGGCGGCTCCTGGTTCTTGTGGAAGATAGAGGCCAACAACTTCAGCTTGGCCTTGAACCCTCACACGGACATTTTACTCTCACCTCTGGCGGGAGGGGCGCGGAAGGTGAGCCCGTCGGGAGCCGCTGTCACGGCCGCACGTCATGTTGCTCATGTTTTATGTTTTTCAGAGTTCATTAGTTTCTGTTTGCTCTCAGTTAATATCCAGCTCAATAGATTGTGTAAGTAGAATACCCCCAAACTGAAAGTCACCTACATAAAATATAGTGAAAAATATGTCACCCACTTAAACTATAGTTGAAAATATGTACTCATTAGTTTTGTGTAGCCAACACTGGATAATGGGTAAGGGGAAAGGATCCCAGGGCTAGACTGCCTGGGTTCAAGTTCCGATTTCCTGCTGGCTGTGAAATACTTGACAGCGTTCAGCCTCTGTTTCTTTTCTTTTTTTTTTTTTTAGCTTAATCCCAAATATGATAGTAAGTCTCAGTTTCTTGATCTGAAAAACAGAAATTATTCAATGACAGTCTATGTGAAAACTTTAAAGTTTTCAAAGCCACTATCTAGCTTAGGAAAGTCCTCAGCTTTAGGGGTTAAAGTTTTTAAAACCACTGCCTGGTTCAGGAAAGCCCTCAGCTGTAGCCATTATTAGCTATGATTATTATTGTGGTGGCTACACATACATTAATGAGGCAGGAAAATGCTCAAGGATAACAAGCAAGTATCCAGATTATCTCATCAGACCAAGACAGATGCATATGCATGCATGATCATGTTTTAGCTCAGAGCCATTTGTCTAAAAGGCTCTTGAACTCAGAGGCCCAGGAGTATCAACTTTGCTTTGCAGTGGAGCCATCGCTTTTGTTAATCAATGAAATTGACATAATGCTCTTCTTTTTTTTTTCCTTTTTAGCACCAACCATGTGCCTAGAGCTAAC